GTGACTCCTTTTGGTTAGGTCCATTAAAAAAGTGCACTTCTGCCTCTCTCCCCTCGTAAGGCTATTGTTAAAACATTTTAAAGAGGCTTGCCTAAGATTTCCTGCTATCCAGAATTAGAAAAATCCCAATAAACAGCTAGAGTCACCATTTTTAAAGTATGTACGCATTGCATGGACTTACGCTAACATGATTGCTTTCTCACTTAATCCTTACAACTCTTTAAGTACTATTATCCTGGTTTTGCAGTTGAGGAGGCTTTAGACTTAAACGTTCAAGTAAATCATCAAATATTATAAAACATGAAGCGACAGCTATGCTATTTGAACCAAAGGCTGCCTGATGCCAGTGCCAGCACTGCTACTCACCAAGCTCTACTGAGATTTATACCTAGACTAAGTAAAACCTCTGAACAACAACAACAACAAAATTATTTCCTCCACTTGTTTTTCCTTTTTTGCACAAGTTCTTGTAGGCAGGTAGGTGTTCCACTCCCTATACTTAGCCTCTCCCACGCCCTCTGCAATCTTTCCCTTTTGCTGCTGGAATCGTCAGAGATTGCTACTGCAGCTGGTGAGTGGGCAGGTGCAGCCACCATCTGCTCTAGGAGTCCAAATGCGCAGAAGAACCTCGCACCCAGGACCTGGCCCAGGCACCACGAATTCCAGAACATGCTGGGGACACGGCTAACCCCGCCCCCTCGCGGTGGCGATTGGCTGAACCCTTCCTGAGTGCAAAGCGCTGATTAATGAAGGCAGTTGTCTCGCCTGCAAGTTCGGGCGAGACATCTCTAAAGAGGTAAGATCCGCCAGGGGTGCTGAATGGGGGCTTCAGTTCTTCCTGCCCGAAGGGTCCTTGAGAAGCCTGTTTGTTTTTCCCGGCGCTTGTCTCCACCCATCCCCTTCTCTCATTGGCCAGACCTGGTGGGCGGGGGAGTTTCCATTGGCCGGGGGGCGGTGTCTGTCCCTGGCCGGGGTGGGGGCGGGGCCTCCGCCGCTCTGAGCTTGCCCTTGTGTCTGGTGCTTCGTAGAGCTGCCGCCGTCGCCGCTGCCGCTGCCGCCACAGCCGCCGCTGCAGCCGGAGCATCCGGGAGCCGCCACTGCCGCCGCCGCTGCCGCTGCTACCGCCACTAGCGCTGCTTCCACTGCTTCTACCTCCCCTCCCAGGACCCCGAGACACCCCGGGCGCGAGCGGCAGTGCTGCTTGCTTGCTCCTCCTCTCCCCCAGCCCTTCCCCTCCGTGACCTACCCACTCCTTGCAGCCCTCGCCCGCACCTTCTCCAACACCCCGGCATCCCTGCACCACCTGCTCGGGCAGCCCCGGCGGGCTCTGGGACTTGCTGTGCGCGCCGAGAGGAAGGCAAGCTCCAAACCCCTGCCTGGAAGACGGGCTGTCGCGGCTGCACCACCAGCAGGAGGAGGAGGAGAAGAAACTATTTCGCGATACCCCATTCTGCGGGTGCTTTGCCGCTGCCGCTTCTGCTGCCGCCGATCCGAGTCCGCGGGTTCGAACACCGCAGCGGTGGGGACGGTGGGTCCGGCGGGCGCCGGGAGGAGGACACCAGCGGAGCCCTGCACTCTCGTGCCCCGCTCACCAGCATCTACTTGCCCCCTCGTTCCTTCCCCAGCCCTTTAGAGAAGGGACCATGATTTGGAAACGCAGCGCCGTTCTCCGCTTCTACAGTGTCTGCGGGCTCCTGCTACAAGGTAATCCCCGCCCCGGCGCAGGGAACATCAACTTC